GATTTTATAATCAGGTTAACTATTTGAATAATATGTAAATATAGTCATCATATTTAGAAAATCCCCAAAACAACTGAACAGAGTGTTGAGTCTTATCGGAACGTTTGCTGAACTCTATAATTTGTATTGGGTGATTGTACTGGGGTGTATAGGAAGGCATCACCATAACGGATGGCTGGGCATTAGCACAACTAGAGTTGATGATCAGGGTTTCAAAACCTGGGATTAAAAAATGTGTTAATGATTTTTTTTCTACTTGTTTTTCAGTGTGGTTTATAGTGGTACTGATTTGATTTTGGTAAATCAACATTTATTATGACTGTAGTCTTGAGTATATGAGCTCAGCTGTAGTCTAGTTTAGTGGTTATTTAACAATGGATTTAGTTAAAAATCCAGTAGAATGTTCATACAAGGATTAATTTTGTGTTCTTTCTACCTCTTTAGTAAAATAAAACAGGGTCTGTTACCTAGCTTGGAAGATTTGCTGTTCTATACAATTGCTGAAGGACAAGAGAAAATACCTGTTCATAAATTTATTACAGTAAGTTTTTATATTTTTCTATCTTAACTTAAAAAAATCAATAATAATAAATATATACAGTATTATTGAAATATAGTCTTAAAGGTCGTCTGACATGTAGATTCTGACTGACAATATTTCTCTTATTATGTTTTCAAATTTTTGTCATGCTCATTTCAAGGTAATCAGTGAAAGAAAAAGAAAGAAACAATGAGAAACTTGTCCAGAAAGTGGGTAATAGTGACACTAAGATGCCATATTCATGTTCAAGTGTTGGGTAGAAGTTTTTATATACAGGAATAAAATCTTATAGTTGGTATAAGCATATACATTATTTGCACTATATATTTACAAACTCTTATTTTTTTAAAAACAGGCACTCAAATCTACAGGATTGCGAACGTCTGATCCCAGGTTGAAAGAGTGTATGGATATGTTAAGATTAACTCTTCAAACAACATCAGATGGTGTCATGCTAGACAAAGATCTTTTTAAAAAGTAAAAGTTTCTGCCAAACCTTTAATGGTGATTTGCTATGCTATACGGTGATTCTGCTTTTAAAACAAAATTGCATCTTTGAAGGCCACTGCTTCCTGTGTAATGGAAAAAGGGGATTTATAAACATCATTTGTTTGAAGAACTTGGTACATATTAGGTTCTATAATACACCGGGCTAAGAGTATTCTTTCTTTAAATCTGTTCTAAGCAAATTTAGCCACCGATGTTTCCAGTTTACAGTACTTGGAGATTGCATTCAGTTTGAGTAGAGCACATCCTTTGTCCTGTCATTGCTTATATTGATCCCCAATTCATCTGCATGACTTGCACGCTTTCTCAGCATGGTCTCTAGTTCTTTTCCACAAGGTGATTTAGGTGACATCATAAAATGAGAGGGCTTCAGACAGACCTGTGTTCCTCACATTTACATACCTGCATTGTCTGCTCCTCTCCTCTCTTCAGACATATTGATACATAGGCTTTTGGCTATTTTCATTTTCTTCAAAACAGTAAAGAACTAAAGGCAACTTTGGCGATTAAAGCCTTGATTTGGTTGAATGAGAATTTTTACTTTGATGTTCCTGTATTTGCATATATTTATTATTTATCTTCATTAATGTGTTTCTATTAGTTTGATTACTTAAAGATTTAATGGACATGTGTGTAATGGATCCCAAAGAATCAAATAGTATTTTAAACTACTACTATTTAAGTAGAAACTAGTATAAAACTGTAAATACTACTATAAGACATTGGCTTTTTCCAGACATGGATCCAAAAAATTTCTGCATCTACTTTGAAAGTTTGTTATGTATGGTTGTATTTACTTTTGTTTTATCTTCTTTTGGGGGTTGGGTGATTTGTTCTAGATGTCTCCTGGAGTATGAAGTCATCTGAAGGTATAAGTATTTAACTGTGGTTCTCTGAAGTTTCCTGGCATGCTGTGAAGCACTGCTGACAGCTTGGGTTTCTTATCTTTTCACGAGGAGGTTCTTGTTTCTGTTAACTTAGCTGACCTTAAAGTGTAGACTTTAGGTCCGTGTTGCAGTTGGTATTAGGAATTTTGACTTCCAGAACCTGCTTTTTAAGAGACAGAAAAACATCATTTCTAAATTTATTTGTGTCTTTGCGGTAAGGATTATTTTTCGTGTTCATGAACTGTCTGCACAATATTCTGATTAAAGTGCTTTCTGTGGGCATTATTTTGTTGTATCTGTGAATGAAGTTGTTAGAGTAATGGTTGGTAGATCTGTTGATAATCAGTAGGGGAACTGCTTTGGAATTTTAAGTGGAAGCAGTATTTTACACTTTTTTTTTTTAAGAGACAGAGTCTCATTCTGTCGCCCAGGCTGGAGTGTAGTGACATGATCTTGGCTCACTACAACCTCTGCCTCCCGGGTTCAAGTGATTCTCCCACCTAAATTCCCAAGTATCTGGGATTAAGGGCGCCTGCCACCATGCCTGGCTTTTTTGTATTTTTAGTGAGACGGGGTTTCACCACGTTGTCCAGGCTGGTCTCGAACTCCTGACCTCAGGTAATCCATCCGCCTCGGCCTCCTAAAGTTACACGGTTTTAATACTTGAAAAAATATTTATGTTTTGTAAACATGTTGTTATGTTTAAATATGAAATTAAAAACAATTTAAATCCTCTGATTATTAAGCCAGGGAACTGCAAACATTAAATTTTCTGCCTGCAATTAAGAGATAGTAATTATTGTTTTAAACACTAATCCAATTTTTAAAAATCTATGCTTGTAATACAGGCAGTTTCCAACTTGACAAATGTTTTATGGTCTATATGAGCAACCAGTAGAAAAGTACAAGTCTCTAGGGCATAATTATTTCTCTTTATTCTTAGAATGAGGTGGTTCAAAACCTCCAACTGTTAACCTTTTAATAGCTTTCAGTCACCTGGAAAGGTGATTGCTTCAGAGATGTTCTTTTCTCTGTTTTCAAATATAAGAAGTTACCTAGTTAGTGTTGCCAGAAATAAACTTCTCCCTTTCATGCAGCTAGGGAGGAGATGTTAAAACATGGGATTCATTTTTCCCCAGAGAAATAATTTATAAAGGTGGGTAGGTTTGGTTGAAGCAGTGTGTTAATATTTTACCTAAAATACATTGTAGATTAATATTTTTAGACTTTTTCGGTAATCTGAGAAAACTATTATGTGTGACTTTTTTTAACTTGGGAAAATACGTTCTAAGCATACTTTTTGGAGTAAAACCTGTTCGAAAGTTGGAGACTGCCTGTACCCAGGTTGATAGTCAATTGTTTTTAATGCTAGTAAATCTTAACACTAATACAAGTAAAAATATTTGTGTGGAAAACTAATCCTTTCTTTATTCGTGCATTTTTAACTTTATAGGTATTAAAACTTTCTTTGTATGATCATAATTTTTTGATCTTTTTGTTTTGCAAGAAAGTGAATGGTAGCCTTTCATTTGTATGTTTGATTTTCTTAAAAATTTCATATTTATTATGTTATTTTACAAATGAAAAATTATTTGTGAGAAATGTTTTGTCAATCATTGTGCATTAGTTTTTAGTTATAAACACTTAAGGAAAGAAAATGATTATTCCCGGCTTACAGATAAGAAAACTGAACAAAGGACAGAGATATATATAACTTGCTGAAAAGCATAAGCACCTCCTCAGAGTTCATTTTATATGACTTCTCATTTCCTAGTTAGACTCATGGTATCTATATTAAAATAACTCCCAAGAAAAACCTTACTGTTTGGAATGGTGATCGGTATGCAGTTAGATACTCTCCTGAGAGGCAAAATTGGCTTTGTCAGCCTGTTAATATTACCAGTGAAGGCTGTTGGAACAGCTTTACCAGCACCTTCTGCTAGAGCAGAACATTTGTAAAGTTTCACTGAGTGTATAATTTTGTTAATTATAAATCCTTTTTTTTTGAGATGGAGTTTTGCTCTTGTTGCCCAGGCTGGAGTGCAATGGCGCGATCTTGGCTCACCGCAACCTCCGCCTCCCAGGTTCAAGCAATTCTCCTGCCTCAGCCTCCCGAGTAGCTGGGATTACAGGCATGCACCACCACGCCCGGCTAATTTTGTATTTTTAGTAGAGACAGGGTTTCTCCATGTTGAGGCTGGTCTCGAACTCCTGACCTCAGGTGATCTGCCTGCCTCAGCCTCCCAAAGTGCTGGGATTATAGGCGTGAGCCACCGTGCCTGGCTAATTATAAATTCTTTTAAAGGTACTGATTAAAATAGTTAAATGGTAGTAGGTTAATAATTTAAATTTGTTCAGCAGCTCTCATTTTTGCATTTATAACTTCTTGAAAAATGAGGAAGTGCATTTGATTTGTTGTAGATATAAATACTGGTTTAAGATCAGGAATTCTATTTTTCTTTCCTCTGAGAAAGGTGTTCTTTGATGTACATCTCTTGCAACTCTGATACTTGGAAGTTGGATTTTAGAAGCTATTTGAAACATTAAAAATATTAAAATAATGGTAATACTTTTGAGATTAATATTGAAACTATCCAGTTTATTAATTATCTTTTTACATTCTACAGATGTGTTCAGAGCAACATTGTTTTGTTGACACAAGCATTTAGAAGAAAGTTTGTGATTCCTGACTTTATGTCTTTTACCTCACACATTGATGAGTTATATGAAAGTGCTAAAAAGCAGTCTGGAGGAAAGGTAATGCTTTTGATGTACATATTTTCATAACCATCTATTCATTTCTTTCCAATCTTTTGGATAGGTTGCAGATTATATTCCTCAACTGGCCAAATTCAGTCCCGATTTGTGGGGTGTGTCTGTTTGTACAGTAGATGGACAGAGGTAAGTTTATTTCAAATTCATGAAAACCAACTATGTTATTTTTTAAAAATCTCCTTTTAAATAGGCATTCTACTGGAGATACCAAAGTTCCCTTCTGTCTTCAGTCCTGTGTAAAACCTTTGAAATATGCCATTGCTGTTAATGATCTTGGAACTGAATATGTGCATCGATATGTTGGAAAAGAGCCGAGTGGACTAAGATTCAACAAACTATTTTTGAATGAAGATGGTAAGAATTACATAAACATTGGTTGAAAAAAGTGAAATAATGGTATTGCTTTTATATTTTACAGATAAACCACATAATCCTATGGTAAATGCTGGAGCAATTGTTGTGACTTCACTAATAAAGGTAAAATGTTGATGTTTCATTTTAACCTAGTATTAACGTATTTATGTCTCTTATTTTTTTGCAGCAAGGAGTAAATAATGCTGAAAAATTTGACTATGTAAGTGCAACATGTCATTCAGTTTTCATGCCGATTACTAATATTCCCTACTTTTGGTTTCTAGGTCATGCAGTTTTTGAATAAGATGGCTGGTAATGAATATGTTGGATTCAGTAATGCAACGTGAGTGTTTTAAATACTGTTTTGTTACGTAACATAGAGCAAATGTTTTTTTTTCTTCTTCCAGGTTTCAGTCTGAAAGAGAAAGTGGAGATCGAAATTTTGCAATAGGATATTACTTAAAAGAAAAGAAGGTTTTTAAATTTTTGTTTCTATTTCAAATTATTGAATTTTTAATTGCCTTTCTGGTTTTTTTAGTGTTTTCCAGAAGGCACAGACATGGTTGGTATATTAGACTTCTACTTCCAGGTAATCTAATTATGTAAATCGTATATATAAATAGTATGAGAATTCTGCTTTTTCTTTGTGTTAGCTGTGCTCCATTGAAGTGACTTGTGAATCAGCCAGTGTGATGGCTGCGACACTGGCTAATGGTGGTTTCTGCCCAATTACTGGTGAAAGAGTACTGAGCCCTGAAGCAGTTCGAAATACATTGAGTTTGATGCATTCCTGTGGCATGTATGACTTCTCAGGGCAGTTTGCTTTCCATGTAAGTAATTGTTTAATCTTATTTTCTCTGGCACCTGAATACTCTTTTACTGAATTATTTTTAGGTTGGTCTTCCTGCAAAATCTGGAGTTGCTGGGGGCATTCTTTTAGTTGTCCCCAATGTTATGGGTATGATGTGCTGGTCTCCTCCTCTGGATAAGATGGGCAACAGTGTTAAGGGAATTCACTTTTGTCACGTAAGCATATTTTCTTAATGTAAATAATGGTGTTCTTATACCTGCTCTGTATAACTGTTTACAGGATCTTGTTTCTCTGTGTAATTTCCATAACTATGATAATTTGAGACACTTTGCAAAAAAACTTGATCCTCGAAGAGAAGGTGGTGATCAAAGGGTAAGCAAAATTCTTATTTAGATAAGTATATACTAAGGATGCCTAAACTTTCTTTTCTTCACAGGTAAAGTCAGTGATAAATCTTTTGTTTGCTGCATATACTGGAGATGTGTCTGCACTTCGAAGGTATGTTTACAGGATGGATTAGCATGCACTTTTATAATAAATAGCTGTGCTTACACATTTTCAGATTTGCTTTGTCAGCTATGGACATGGAACAGCGGGACTATGATTCTAGAACAGCACTCCATGTAGCTGCTGCAGAGGGTAATACAGGAACTACTCCTATCTATTTTCTTTCTGCTCTTTTTTTGGGGGTGGGACGGTATAGGTCATGTTGAAGTTGTTAAATTTTTGCTGGAAGCCTGCAAAGTAAACCCTTTCCCCAAGGACAGGTGAGCACTTATGTTACCTTCTAAATATGTCAATGACCCTGTCCATGCTGTGCTACGTGTTTAGGTGGAATAACACTCCCATGGATGAAGCACTGCACTTTGGACACCATGATGTATTTAAAATTCTCCAAGAATACCAAGTCCAGTACACACCTCAAGGAGATTCTGACAACGGGAAGGAAAATCAAACCGTCCATAAGAATCTTGATGGATTGTTGTAATGGTCTCAAATCCCAAGATTTAAATCACTTACCTATTTAATTGTGGAAAATGATTATGAAGAACATGTGTATTTCTATCTGGTAGTGATGTATATTTTACATTTGTCATTTCAGTGTTACTGGAGTTTTCTTCATTGTGCACACAGGACAAATCTGATCTCTTTGGGAAAAAATAGAAATAAAACAATCTCCCTCCATAATGTGAGCAATATTACCTCGTGCATTGTATAATTTGATGTAAAAGAAATAGTTACCAATGCTAGCTTGTGTGGTCTTCCATGATTTATTTGTGTTTTGTGAATTTTCAATTTATGGTGATGATCTGCTGATATGCATTTATAAAGTAAGCTCTGTTGTACAGTCTGTCCAAATGGGTCAAGGTTGCCTTTAGAAGCAAATAGTGTGATTTTCAAGACTTCAAATACAAATTTAGTTTAAGTGTTTGAACAACTATATGCACTTACGGTTGTGTGTTTAAAATGTCTCTCTCACCCCCTAGCTTCATGATGTGACTCTTAAAAAACTATAATAGTTAACAACTGTTAGTAAGATAGACCAATTCTGATTAGACTTTATCAGGGAATCTGTTTAAGATATGTTTGGTGACCAAAACGTATGTGTGAATGTAGTTATAATGCTTTTGAAAAATTTTCCTTTTTCTATATCCCCTTAGTCCAGCCTCTCTTCTCAGACATTTAGCTATCTGCCTCTTTCCTTTAGCTGGGAAAGTGAGAGCTGGCATACTATGCAGTTTTTATGTTTTCCATAGTAAGTCAGAAAATGCCTCCTATTTCTGGCATCAGAACTTTGCCATTTGTCTACAGAAGACGAACCAGAGACAAAATTACTAAGTATAAATTAGTCAAGTTTATCAGTCTAAAAAACGAAGGGATGTGCAACTGCAGCTCTTTAAGAAGTTTTTTTTTTTTAGCTTCTAGGGTAAAGATAAATTCAGAAATGCTCTAAGCTACCAAAGTTATTCTGAAAGTATGGGAACTGCTACAACTAACAAACATTTGTTTCCAAGCCTGTCATTAAGAGTCTGCATCAAGAGATTTGTCCTCCTTGGGGGACCACTGGATCATTCCAGATTTCTTGTGATTTTTCTATTGTGTAATTCTTGGTGGGCTCTGTAGTTTAATAATAAGAAAAAGGCCATTTCATTTTAAATTGTGACCTATAATTCTTTGTCTTGGGTTGGTAATTCAGGATTCATTTGGAAAGTGGGTAAAAGGGGCTTCAAAAAACGGATAGAACAGGATTTTCTAGGAGTTACACATACATTTTATCCTGTCATACCTCGAGATAAAGTGGCATGTTAGTGAGGAGTTCTGATATTAAGCACACACACACATGCACACAAATGGACTTCTCTGAAGCTGTGTTTAGTGAAATGAGCTCAAGTACATGAATGTTAGTTGTTATCACATACAGCAAATTCCTTTTTTTTTCTTTTTCTATGAGCACACTCTGCTGCTTCTAAACTTTACATGCCTGATGGCACCTTACTCCAGCAGCCTCCAGGTGCTTTCATTTTCACTTCCAGTCTAAGCCAGTGGCTCCTGCCACTGCCCTCCCATTACCTAGATGGCACCTCCTTTGGTGAAACCACGGCCAATGTTCCTTAGCTGCACCAGGCCCGAAGCTGTTCCCATGCTTGAGCTTCCATGGGGAGGATGCTGAGTGAGCAGTTTCCTACCCCGTGGATCTAGCAAGCCATGGAGACAGGTAGCATTTGTAAGATGCTGCACAGGAGCAGCATTATCCCCAAAGATATTACAGGGTAGACACGTTTTAACTGAAATCAATCAAGATAACTTTATTCAAAGAGCAGCCCGCTTTGTGTGACTAAAATGAAACAAGACAGTTGAATTGTGTGACTTGAAGATTACCAATGATTTTGAGGCTTTTCTATAATAAAAAGAGGTTCTAACCATTATTTGGGAACAAAGAGAGTTTTCATCTTTTTTCAGATCAAAACCATTCTGTAAAATCTTTGTTGTTTAATTAAATGTGCCGTTATTTACCCCTGATGTTATTTATGACTATGTGCCGATTCCTGCTCGGGCTGTTTGCTGTTGGCTGGTAATAATATATTTGATTTAAATGCTGTTGACTGTGCTATTAACTGCTGCCGTCAGTAAACTCCAAAGATCTTTTTGTTTTGGCTTTAGTATCATATGTGCTTTTTCTGTATCCTGAGCGCTCTATATGATCATGTTAATTTAAAGCTTTATACACATTGTTGTTTTTGCTGGTCTCATCTTTGGTAATATGCTATACCCCACTGCTGCCCGACACTGCCCTTTAGCTGCAGAGCTGGATTAGCTGTTGACCATTTGATGCTGTTGTCTGTCTGGCAGGGACTGAATGACCTGATGTCAGATTTAGATTCTTCCTGGGGATTACACAGCTATGAATGTATTTGCTTCTAAAACCTCCCAAAGTGAATCTAATCTTAAAACTACAAGTTGTAAGTATTCTGAAATTGGGAAACATTTATTTTAAATGCAATCAGGTAGTGTTGCTTTTTACAGCATAATAAATATATGTATCAAAAAAAAAACTGTGTGGAAAAAATGAATTTTCTTAAAACAA